GCCTGGAGCCAGGGGTAAGGAAGAGAGGGAACCCCTCACCGATTGGGCATAAGCCACTCCAGGGAAGCAAGGAGCTTCTTCTCCGCCTTGACCCCGCCCTTGGCAGGCCGGCCGACCAGCGGGGACGACAGGGTCACGGTGTGCCAGAGCGCGGGTTGGGAAGCGGCCTCCTGCCAGCGGCGGCACACGCGCGCAGCCCTGGGAGGACAGCGTGCTGAGGGTGCCGGCCCCTCCGTAGGCGATGCCCCCCTCTCGCAGCGCAGTAGACACCCCGGCTCAAAGCCGGGCTCCTGGGACTCCAACTGGGCGCCTAAGGGGCTGCGCTCTCGGACTGAGCGGTGCGCGCTCCGATGCTTTCGCCCTCCGCCCCCGCCCGGGCCACCGCTCGGACCACGTCTGGCCCAAGCCGCTACGCTCGGCGGCGGGCCCGGCACCAGCGTTACCTGCCCAGGAAGGGCATGGGGCCGTCCGCCGCCACCAACAACCCGAAAATCTGCACCAGGATTTCCAAGGGAATGCGGTCTCCCCAGCCCGCGTCGGGCCCTTCCTCGGGCGTGGGCGTGGGTGCCGGTGCGGGTGCGGGCGCGGCCGCCGCCTCGGACCTGAGCCCGGCCTTGGGCTTGGCCGCGGCGCTGGGGCCCCGGGGCGGCTGCCGGGGAGTGCGGCGGGAAGCGCGCCGCTGTGCGCGGGGCCGGGCGGGGCCGGGTTCGGACAGCACCAGCAGCATGCTGTCGGACTGCAGCAGGTGGTACCCCGAGCCCCTCGGCGCCAGCCGGTCCCACCACCAGTCCTCGGCCGAGCGGGGCCGCGGCGCTGCCCGGGCTCTGCGTCGGACCTGCCGGGAGGCTGGGGCAGCCATGACCACCGACGGCGCTCGGGGAAGCCCCAGGGAGCGGAACGGGCGAGGCTTATAGACCGACAACCCCCCGGTTCCTCTCAACGCCCGCCCGCCCGCCGACCAGCTTCCGGGGCGGGACTTCCGGTCGTGGGCCATGCCGGGGGCGGGCCCGGAACCGCCACGGGTGAGTCGGGTCGTGGCTGCTGCCGGGTCCTGCGCGCTCCGGACTGAGGTGGCGTCCCTGGGCCGGACGGCGGTGTCCCGGCGTGGCGGGAAGCCGGCACTGGAGCGGGAGCGCACTGGGCGCGGGACCGGGAGGCGCAGGGACCGGACGGCTCCCGAGTCGCCCACCTGACGGTACCGAGAGGGCGGCGCCCCTCCGAGCAGAGCCGTCCCGGCCACTCCCCTGGGATCTGACTTGGCTCTTGCGGTCGCGGGCACCGTGAAGCCCTGGGGTGTGCGTGGCTCCTCCTGGTAGGCGCCCTTTCCCGGCGTCCGGCTTGGGGTGGTGGTGGCGTTGACTCCAGCCCCGCCTCTCCCTGGAGAGGAGGGCTCCACTCGCTCCTTCGGCCTCCTCCCCTGGGGCCGCAGCGACTCGGGCCGGCTTCCTGCTTCCCTGCCTGCCGGCGGTCCCGCTGGGTACGTTTTAGCCAATCCTCCCCATCTGCGCTTGCATCCTATCTGTTTCTCTGTTTCTTTCAAGCTAGAAGAAGTCTTCACTTCCCAGGAGAGCCAAAGCGTGTCTGGCCCTAGGTGGGAAAAGAACTGGCTGTGACCTTTGCCCTGACCTGGAAGGGCCCAGCCTTGGGCTGAATGGCAGCACCCACGCCCGCCCGTCCGGTGCTGACCCACCTGCTGGTGGCTCTCTTCGGCATGGGCTCCTGGGCTGCGGTCAATGGGATCTGGGTGGAGCTACCTGTGGTGGTCAAAGAGCTTCCAGAGGGTGAGTGGGAGGGAGGTGCAGGTGTGCCCAAGGACCCTGACATGGCCTCCTCCCTTCCCTGCAGGTTGGAGCCTCCCCTCTTACGTCTCTGTGCTTGTGGCTCTGGGGAACCTGGGTCTGCTGGTGGTGACCCTCTGGAGGAGGCTGGCCCCAGGAAAGGACGAGCAGGTCCCCATCCGGGTGGTGCAGGTGCTGGGCATGGTGGGCACAGCCCTGCTGGCCTCTCTGTGGCACCATGTGGCCCCAGTGGCAGGACAGTTGCATTCTGTGGCCTTCTTAGCACTGGCCTTTGTGCTGGCACTGGCATGCTGTGCCTCGAATGTCACTTTCCTGCCCTTCTTGAGCCACCTGCCACCTCGCTTCTTACGGTCATTCTTCCTGGGTCAAGGCCTGAGTGCCCTGCTGCCCTGCGTGCTGGCCCTAGTGCAGGGTGTGGGCCGCCTCGAGTGCCCGCCAGCCCCCATCAACGGCACCCCTGGCCCCCCGCTCGACTTCCTTGAGCGTTTTCCCGCCAGCACCTTCTTCTGGGCACTGACTGCCCTTCTGGTCGCTTCAGCTGCTGCCTTCCAGGGTCTTCTGCTGCTGTTGCCGCCACCACCATCTGTACCCACAGGGGAGTTAGGATCAGGCCTCCAGGTGGGAGCCCCAGGAGCAGAGGAAGAGGTGGAAGAGTCCTCACCACTGCAAGAGCCACCAAGCCAGGCAGCAGGCACCACCCCTGGTCCAGACCCTAAGGCCTATCAGCTTCTATCAGCCCGCAGTGCCTGCCTGCTGGGCCTGTTGGCCGCCACCAACGCGCTGACCAATGGCGTGCTGCCTGCCGTGCAGAGCTTTTCCTGCTTACCCTACGGGCGTCTGGCCTACCACCTGGCTGTGGTGCTGGGCAGTGCTGCCAATCCCCTGGCCTGCTTCCTGGCCATGGGTGTGCTGTGCAGGTACACAAGGACCCCCAGCCCCTGTGCGGGTGGTCAGCCCTGACATTCTGCTCGCTCACTGCAGGTCCTTGGCAGGGCTGGGCGGCCTCTCTCTGCTGGGCGTGTTCTGTGGGGGCTACCTGATGGCGCTGGCAGTCCTGAGCCCCTGCCCGCCCCTGGTGGGCACCTCGGCGGGGGTGGTCCTCGTGGTGAGCACAGGGGGACATGAAGTGGGGTGGGGCTCACGCTCAGCTGGTGCTGTGTCCCCCTCAGGTGCTGTCGTGGGTGCTGTGTCTTGGCGTGTTCTCCTACGTGAAGGTGGCAGCCAGCTCCCTGCTGCATGGCGGGGGCCGGCCGGCATTGCTGGCAGCCGGCGTGGCCATCCAGGTGGGCTCTCTGCTCGGCGCTGTTGCTATGTTCCCCCCGACCAGCATCTATCACGTGTTCCACAGCAGAAAGGACTGTGCAGACCCCTGTGACTCCTGAGCCTGGGCAGGTGGGGACCCCGCTCCCCAACACCTGTCTTTCCCTCAATGCTGCCACCATGCCTGAGTGCCTGCAGCCCAGGAGGCCCGCACACCGGTACACTCGTGGACACCTACACACTCCATAGGAGATCCTGGCTTTCCAGGGTGGGCAAGGGCAAGGAGCAGGCTTGGAGCCAGGGACCAGTGGGGGCTGTAGGGTAAGCCCCTGAGCCTGGGACCTACATGTGGTTTGCGTAATAAAACATTTGTATTTAATGAGTTGGCATTAATTCTTTGAGCACATCTCT